ATTCTCAGAAGAGTATGCAAGGGCACCCTATTATCTTGGAAAAGGGAAGCACTGAGACTATTTGCATTTTGAGAACTGAAAATGCAATCTGCTAACCGTCGTTAGAGTGAATATCCAGGTATGGAAAGCACAGTGGGTAGGCGTAGGTTGGGGTAGGGACATGTTTGCATGGGGCAAACACAGAGATCAAACCTAAGTGTAGTCCCAGCTGCCTGGAAGAAGGCTAAGAAGGGTCTGAAAGTATTGAGCTCCAAGAGCCCTTGGATCTCCTGATGAGAGACCCTTGGCTGATGCCCTAGATGGGACATCCCTGTTGGCTACTGTGGGACCTGCATCATTTGACTGCAACACAGTCTGTTGCAACATTTGACTGTAACACAGACCTACATCATTTGACTGATTTGAAAAGACAAGTTGTCAACAGCGACACCATGTGGCTATAAGATACAATGACAATGGTGGACAGCTACAGCCTCAGGTAGGGCCTGACGCTTCGTCGAGATGTGGAAAATGCTGAATGGGAAGATGAACTGTCGTCAACAAATATTTATTGGGGTCCTCCAAATGTCAGCTGCTACAGTGGTCATTCAGGTCTGGAACATCGAGAACATGCTGACCCGTACCCCAGCAAGGGCTCGTAGTCGCGGCGGGGTAGGGGGCGAGAGAGAGGGCAGTCTCTGGTGGCCAGGTAACCCAGGCTTCACTTTCACCCACGGCCACAAGTATTTCTGACGTCTTCCGGGCAAATAAGCCTCCATGTAAGTGACAGGGCACCCAAGGAGTGCGTTGGAAGCGCCAGCGTGCCCGAGACCAGCACATCGCACCGACGCCTTCGTTTGCGGTAAGCCCCGCCCCCCGTAGTGAGCCAACCGGAGGGAGCGGGGCGGACCCAGCTTCCCGGAGAGGCTGGAGAGAATCGTTTGGGGGCATTCGCAGGCCAAAGAGGGGCTGGCCCTCGACGCGCTCGGGCTCGATTGGCCGCCCTCCCCCGGCGGTGGTAACGGTCGCGGAGGCGGGGCCTGACGTAGCTGATCCCAGCCTAACCTGGCCCGGCTGGCTGCTGGTGGGAGGCCGGCGACTGAGTAAGGTGAGTGGCTCTCGGGGCTCTCAGAGGCGTCGGATTTTGTTCTTTTTATCTTTTTGAAACCTAGATGAAGATCCAGTTTCAGACATGAGACTCGTTGGGTGATCATTTCATTGAGATCAACCTGAATGACCAGGTGTAAAGTGCAAGAGTAATATGCTATGACTGAGGTATGTCTAATGTAACGGATGACTCCAGATGTTCCTTTTGCACTTTTTGTCTTTTTTCATTTAGGCAACTCAAATTTTTTAATTGCCAATTTCTGTTTCTTTTGATTCTACAAAAGTAACTATGTTTCCGGTAGCCCCTAAACCCCAGGATTCCAGTCAACCATCAGACAGACTCATGACTGAAAAACAGGTAAACTTAAAATATTTTAAGACACTGCTTCTGTTAACCCTTTCTTCTCTTTCTGTAATTGTAGCAGGAAGAAGCAGAATGGGAAAGCATAAATGTGCTATTGATGATGCATGGCTTAAAACCTTTGTCTCTAGTCAAAAGAACAGATCTCAAAGGTAATTAGATCCTATTCTTGATGCTTAAGGTATACTATCTGTATTATATACTTTTTAAATGTAGATCTCATCATTTTTGACAAACAGTCATCACAAAGGATGAGACAGAATTTGAAATTGTTGGTGGAAGAAACATCATGTCAACAGAACATGATACAGGAGCTTATAGAAACTAATCAACAGCTTAGGTGAGAAAATGGAAAAGATTTCTTTTGAATTGTAAGGGAAGAAATTGTATGTCTATTAACTTAGAAATGAACTTCAGCTAGAGCAAAGCCGAGCAGCCAATCAAGAACAACGAGCTAATGACTTGGAACAAATTATGGAAAGTGTGAAATCCAAAATTGGTGAATTGGAGGATGAATCACTAAGTAGGGCTTGCCACCAACAGAATAAAATAAAAGATCTTCAAAAGGAGCAGAAAACTTTACAGGTACTGAGTTATGAATTCTTAGATGATGGTTATCATAATCATGTTTTTAAAAAATATCTTATAGGTGAAGTGCCAGCATTATAAGAAAAAACGAACGGAGCAAGAAGAAACTATTGCTTCTTTGCAAATGGAAGTCTGTAGATTAAAAAAGGAGGAAGAAGATCGCATTGTCACTCAAAACAGAGTGTTTGCCTATCTGTGCAAAAGAGTTCCTCATACCGTCTTGGATAGACAGTAATTTTGCTACATAAATTGATATGTAGCTATTTTGAAAATAATTCAATATTCTGTTTTCTAGGTTGCTTTGTCTAATTGATTACTATGAATCTAAAATTAGAAAAATTCATACACAAAGGTACGAGTAATCCTGTATTACAGTTTTTAAAGTTCATAAGTATACTGCATACATATTTTCATAGGCAATATAAAGAAGATGAAAGTCAGTCAGAAGAAGAAAACGACTACAGAAATCTGGATGCCTCACCAACTTATAAAGGCCTTTTAATGGTATGGGGACTGCATAACTAATAAATACTTTTAGTTAATTATTTTTCTATGAAATGTGTTGCAGTCATTACAGAATCAACTCAAGGAATCAAAATCTAAGATTGATGCACTTTCAAGTGAAAAGCTGAACCTCCAAAAAGATTTGGAAACCAGGTGAGAGAAACTTAATTTTTTTTTTTTTTTTCTGAATTAATTTATCATTATTTATTTTCCACAGGCCTACGCAGCATGAATTAAGACTTTATAAACAGCAGGTGAAGAAGCTGGAAAAAGCCCTTAAGAAAAACGTCAAGTAATTATATTTTTACCAAAATTGCCTCTTTTTTGTATTATCTTGATTTTTTTCCCCCTTTTAGATTACAGGAGCTTATTAATCATAAGAAGGCTGAGGACACAGAGAAGAAAGATGAGCCCAGCAAATATAATCAGCAACAGGCCCTAATTGACCAGAGATACTTTCAGGTATTGAATTGATTTTTCATGACAAAAAGACTATTTTGACTATATACACTATGTTTTTTTAAAGGTGCTGTGTAGCATCAATTCAATTATCCACAATCCAAGAGCTCCAGTAATAATTTATAAACAGACCAAAGGGGGAGTCCAAAATTTTAATAAAGATCTTGTTCAAGATTGTGGATTTGAGCATCTTGTTCCTGTAATAGAAATGTGGGCAGATCAACTGACATCCTTAAAGGTAAGGGGTTGACTATGATTATATGCTTTGAAGAAACAAAATGTAATCATTTATATCGTTAAAGGAAATGAGTGACATAAAAATAGATTACCGGTTGAAGTTCTGAGTGAATGATGCAGATAACTTGTGCTCTAGAGTCTGGAGGAGAAAGAGAACACTCTGATTGTAGCCCCCAAGAAGGGCTTTGCCATGGTGGTGAGTTCTTGCTATTGTATGGTTTTCTGAGGAGGAGGAGGAGGCAAGGAATTCGCTTTATAATTAGAATATTCTGAGGACACCCAAGAAGAAATTATTAAGAATTAGTTACTTCTGCCATTGGAGTAACTCATGGATTTTGAGCAGTGCTTCAGATATTAATACTACAGTTTCAGGGTCCAAATTAAGAAACTACATGAGATTCTCTGAGGCCTCATATCAAAGGTTATTTGATATGTAGCAACCTCTAAGTTTGGGACAACCATCTTCCCAGATTAGTTTTTTCCCTCAGGTTAAATTTGGCTTTAAAGAGTAAGATAGGTTTGAGGGATGAATGGATAAGCAAAATGTGGTATATACATATATTGCAATATTATTCAGCCATTAAAAGGAAAGAAATTCTGACCCTTGCAACATGGGTGAACATTATGAGGACATTATGCTAAGTGAAATAAGTCAGTCACAAGAAGATTCCACTTATATGATTCCACTTGTATGAGATACTTAGTGAAAATCATAGAGACAAAGTAGAGTGGTGATGGCTAGAGGGAGGAGGGAAATGGGAAGTTATTGTTTAATGGGTATAAAGTTTCAGTGTTACAAGATGAAAAGAATTATGGAGATGGATGGTGATGTTGGTTGCACAACATTATGAACATATTAACACTGAACTTACATTTAAAAATTGTTAAGATGGTGAATTTTATGGGTATTTTACTAGTTTTAAAAATTGGAAGAAAAGAAGGCTGGGAAAGACATGGAGCCAGCTGCCTCCAGCCTTGTGTCTTTTCCCTCCTGCCTTTCCAAGAAAGGTGAACTACAGATGTTGTAGCTTTCCCCAACCCAGTACACTCTTGAATACTTTTGCTTTGCTATTCTCCAGTGCTTCAGAGGCCAGACGTACACGGTAGGCTGGCTCATGGTAGTACTTCTACATCTCCACAACTGGGCAATGTAAAGAACCTAGGAGACCCTCTTATATTTTTCAGAGCTTACTTGATGGACTGTGCTACAACCATCCTGTCACTGCTTAGGAGACCAGAACATCTTTTCTTCTTAGCTTTGTAATACTCTTTTATTCTGAAGCAAAAATGTATTAGATTGGGTATGCTTTTTACCATAGATTACTTTATAAATGTGCCTTGTTCCTGGAGCATTGGTTAATAAAGGTATCATTATGCTGTTACTTGCTGACTTTTTTTTTTTTCAAATTCTAGTGGCATTGATTGTAAAACATTCATTTGACATGGAATTTATTGCTATGAATTACTAAAATAGTAACTGCCTTCCTACCAATTGAAAGGTTAAAGATACCAATATGTGAAGTCTGAGCCTTAAGTGGAGAGTGTCAAGTGAAGTACTAAAATAAGTTAGAAAAAGGAGGAACTTCTTGTACTTCTTTCTGTTCTCTAGAGCTGTGCTGTCTAGTATGGTAGCCTCTAGCTGCATGTGGTTATTGATCACTTGAAAGGTGGCTAGTCCTAATTCAGATGTGTTATAAGTGTAAAATATACACTGGATTTAGAAGACTTTGTATGGGAAAAATTAAAATAATTGATTTTATATTGAAATGATAATATTTTGGATATATTGGGTTAAATAAAATATACTAGTACAGTTAATATCACATGTTTCTTTTCACTTTCCATACTATGGCCCTAGACAACTTAAAATTACTGTGGCTCACATTACATTTCTTTTGGACAGCGTTGTTCTAAAGGACCAAGCGCTGTGCCATACACATATGGATTGAGTATCCCTTATCCACAGTGCTTGGGCCTAGAAGTATTTTGATTAAGAATTTTTTCAGATTTTGGAGTATTTGCAGAATATATGCCATTTGAGCATCACTGATCCAAAAATCCGAAATTCAGAATGCTCCAATGAGCATTTCTTTTGAGTGTCCTGTTGTTGCTCAGAGTTTCAGATTTTGGAGCATTTCAGATTTTCGGACTAGGAATTCTAAATATTTGTCGATTGATCAGTCTAGAGCTCTAAACTTTCAGTAGCCTTGCCCATTGTGCACAGTTTAAAATCAATTAGGGCACCACAACTAGGCCAAGAAAACTAAGTGGAGTATTATAATGTAGAATACATTTAGGGAACCTTTCACATTAAAAACTTGCCTGGAGATACATGTTATAACATGGATAAATCTTAAAAACATTATGCTAAGTGAGAGACGTCATTCATAAAAGACTACTTATTGTATAATTCCCTTTATGCAAAATGCCTAGAATAGGCAAATCCATAGAAACAGAAAATAGTTTAGAGATTAACCCTAGGAGCTGCAGGGAAGGGAAAATGGGGAAGGAAGGACTCTTAGTGGGTCTGAGATTTCTTTTTGGAGTAATGAATATGTTCTGAAATTGGATAGTGCTGATGTTTGTACATGTGTGAAAATATTAAAACTACTGAATTGTATACTTAGGGTAAATTTTATGGTATATGAATTACATCTCAATAAAGCTGTTATATAACATATTCAAAACCAAAATTCAAGGGCAAGTTTATTCTTTGTGTATCAAC